ACAGGGGCACACCACCAAACCTGGCTAATTTTTGTATTTTTAGGAGAGACTGGGTTTCACTATGTTAGTCAGGCTGGTCTCGAACTCCTGACCTCAGATGATCTGCCAACCTCGGCCTCCCAAAGTGCTGGGATTACAGGCGTCAGCCACCACATCAGGCCTAGCAACCTTATTTGTATCTGCAAACTTAATTCCCCTTTGCCATGTAACAAATGTAAGTCAGCCCAGGCTGCTATAAGGAAACACTAAAGAGCGGGGTCTTAAACTGCAGACATTTATTTCTGGAGGCTGGGAAATCCAAGGTTAAGGTGGCTGGCTAGCTCAGTTCCTGCTGAGGGATTTCTTCCTGCCATGCCTTCTTGCTGCGTCCTCCCATGGCAGACAGAGAGAGAGAAAGAGCTCTGGTTTGTCTTTTCCTTATAGGGAACTAATTCCATCTTGCAGGGGCCATCCTCATGAGTTCATCTAACCCTGAGGACCTCCCAAAGGCCCTGTCTCCAAATTCCAACCCACTGGGAAATAGGGCTTCAACATAAGAATTTTGCGGCCGGAAGCAGTGGCTCACGCCTGTAATCCCAGCACTTTGGGAGGCTGAGGTGGGCAGATCATGAGGTCAGGAGATCGAGACCATCCTGGCTAACACGGTGAAACCCCGTCTCTACTAAAAAATAAAAAAATTAGCTGGGCGTGGTGGCGGATGCCTGTAGTCCCAGCTACTCGGGAGGCTGAGGCAGGAGAATGGTGTGAACCCCAGAGGCGGAGCTTGCAGTGAGCCAAGATAGCGCCACTGCACTCCAGCCTGGGAGACTGAGCGAGACTCCGTCTCAAAAAAAACGATAATAATAATAATTTTGACAGGACACAATTCAATTTATAACGATAACATATTTATTGGTTTGGGGGATCAGGAGGTGGATACTTGGGGGAAGGGGGCCATCACGCTGCCCACCACACCTAGGAAGGTCACAGGGGCGTTTGTGACTTCATCCTCCTCTTGGTCCCCCACACAATCCTCCCACTAGACACTCCCGCATGGTAGCTGGAGCAGCAAACAACTGCTTAGGGATTTGAAGCCAGGTGTCCTAACTTCCTCCATGGGCGCTCAGCCTGGGGAACCTCAGAACACTTGCTCTAGGATCCAGACACTGTTTAGGAGGGTCAAGACCTTACTCATCAAAGCCCCGCCTCCCCCCCAACCTCCGCCTCCACCCCCATCCTGGAACCCTGGCTGTACACACGTGTATGGGTACGCGTTTGGCCACATGCATGACAACAACCTTGAACATCTCCCGTCACAGCAGGTGAGTTTAGGAAACACCAGTGTCCCGGCACCGAGGATGAGGGAGGGCCGGGTCTGCCCTGCAGGTACTGGACACAGGAGAGCAGCTGATGGTCCCCGTGGAAGTCCTGGAAGTGGATAACAAGGAGGCCTTGTGGAAGTTTCTACTCTCAGGAGCTATGGCCGGGGCGGTGTCTCGCACGGGCACGGCACCTCTGGACAGAGCCAAGGTGTACATGCAGGTTTGTGTGGGTTGGGGGGAGGACGGGACCCACCAGGCGTGGTGACACTAGCCTGTAATCCCAGCTACTCGGGAGGCTGAGGCAGGAGAATCGCCTGAACCTGGGAGGCGGAGGTTGCAGTGAGCCGAGATCCCCCGACCGCACTCCAGCCTGGGCGACAGAGTGAGACTCCGTCAAAAAAAAAAAAAAAGAAGAGGGGCTCCTCCAGGGTCCTCCCTCCACCCAGGTCTACTCCTCCAAGACGAACTTCACCAACCTGCTGGGGGGGCTACAGAGCATGGTCCAGGAGGGCGGCTTCCGCTCCCTGTGGCGGGGCAACGGCATCAACGTGCTCAAGATTGCTCCTGAGTATGCCATCAAGTTCTCCGTATTCGAGCAGGTGGGGAATGAGGGGCCTGCTTCCCCCAGCTCCTTCTCTCTCACCCTCCTCTCTCCTCTCCCAGTGCAAGAATTACTTCTGTGGAATACAAGGGTCCCCGCCCTTCCAGGAGCGTCTCCTTGCTGGCTCCCTGGCTGTGGCCATCTCCCAGACCCTCATCAACCCCATGGAGGTAAGAGAGCATGTGCCCCGCAGGTGAGGAAAAAATGAGCTGCCTTGTTCCCCGCCATCCTCAGGTGCTGAAGACGCGGTTGACCTTGCGTCGGACGGGCCAGTACAAGGGGCTGCTGGACTGCGCCAGGCAGATCTTGCAGCGAGAGGGCACCCGCGCCCTTTACCGCGGCTACCTGCCCAATATGCTCGGCATCATCCCCTATGCCTGCACCGACCTGGCTGTCTATGAGGTATGGGTCCTGCAGAGGGGGTGGCAGGGCTGGTGAGCTTTCTCCTGGCCCCCTTCTCTTGCAGATGCTCCAGTGCTTCTGGGTGAAGTCAGGCAGGGATATGGGGGACCCCAGTGGCCTGGTCAGTCTGTCGTCTGTGACGCTATCCACGACCTGTGGCCAGATGGCCAGCTACCCACTGACTCTGGTGCGCACCAGGATGCAGGCCCAAGGTCAGCCTGTCCCCAGCGGCCACCACGCATGCGCCTAGTCCTGATCTTGCCTGTGTCCCTGCAGATACCGTGGAGGGCTCAAATCCCACCATGCGCGGAGTCCTCCAGCGGATCCTGGCCCAGCAGGGCTGGCTAGGGCTGTACCGAGGCATGACCCCCACGCTACTGAAGGTCTTACCAGCAGGTGGCATCAGCTATGTGGTGTACGAAGCCATGAAGAAAACCCTGGGCATATAGGCTGTGAGCTGGACGACACAGCCTAGGCAGAAATGGGACAGGAGGACCTGATGACCCCTGGCCCCAAAGAGCCCTCGAGGCCTCAAGGTTCAGGCCCTGGGGCAGTTTTTGGTGGCAAAAGCAGGCTGGGGGTGGGGGTGGGGCTCTGGGTCAGAAGATTCCTGAAGCTGGGGTTGGTGGTGGGTGGAGGGGGGCAGTGCTGGGTCAGAAAACTCCTGGGACTCCCTCCCCAGGGTGCAGCCTGAGACAAGAAACGTGGACTCCAGTCTGGCCCCTTGTGGGTCGTCCTGGCTCCAGGGCGAAATGGTGAACATGTCACACAACAAGGAATAAAGAGATGGTTTTTGCTGAACGTGTCTGGATACTTGGGCCTAGGAGTGGAAC